CAGGAACCTGGCCTCAGAGTTACAGAGTTGGGTTACTTTCCCGGGCTACCACAGCCAGGCAGGGGTGGAGCCAGGATTCAGACCTTAGTCTGCCAGAAACAGCCCAGGATCCTCACTGGGAGAGCAGGAATGCGCCATGTTCCCCTGCTGTCCCCATGCCTGGCACAGGCTCTGCACAGAGAAGGAGCTTAGAAATGCATGTTGGGCTGAACTGAACCAAATCAAAAGACTCTAGATGAGAAGAAAGAGCCCGCTTCCTGTTGGACACAAAGTCCCCGGGGCATTTCTGCAGCGCCAGCTCCTTGTGCGGGGCCTGGCACATACGATGTTCAAGCAAGGCTTGGGATCAATAAAGGAGCGGGCATTCCATATTCTCGGCCGGAAGTTACACTGGCTCCCAGACCTATTATTGCATTAAGAGTTGCACAATACGATTTTCCAATTCTGTTATTCCTGCTGCATTCTTGCGTGAAAAAGACTTTTCCCTCAACTGTCTGCAGCAACCTCCTTCCCTCCTCTGAGCTAAATCCGCATGTCTGAAGGAAGTTGTCCTGCGTGTCCCACTAAATACAGGCTCCTTTCAGCTCCCTCGGAGTGGGGATGGGAAGAACCTGTAGCGAGCACCTACTCTGTGCTTTAGCAAGTGAGATCTCCTTTCATTTGCACAACAGCCCCTGGGTCGGAGCTGAACAGCCCCACTGGATGGATGAGAAGACCCAGACCAGGGGAGTTAAATGACTTGTCCAAGGTGACCTGGCAAGTTACAGGCTGAACTGGGATTGATCCCAGATCTACCCGGCCCTAAAAGTTATGCCCTTTCTCCTCCACTCACTTTCCTTCCAGGCCTGAGTTCCTTCCCTTCCTGATAGTGTGGTCGGTGCAGATCTCAGAACGTGTAAACCTGGTGACACCAGATCCGTCACTTTACAGTGAGTAAAGGAAGTACCCAGGGATCGGCTTACTAATTCTAGGGGCCGGTGAATTATTCATGCCACCATTAACTTGGAGGCCCTTTCAGCCTCACCTCTCTTTCCCTTGCTCCGGACCCTGAGATCCTGGCCTACCTGAGCTCGGCAGACCTGTGGGGGCCCCTGGTGAGGAGATGCTGGCAGAGTGGGGGGCTTGCCTGCTGCTGGCAGTGGCACTGCTGGGCCCAGGGCTCCAGGCCCAAGCCATGGAAGGTAGGCACTCTTGGGACAGACATGAACTGAGAGGAGTCTCAGCCATACTTCTCTCTTGCCCCAGGTGTCAAATGTGGGGGTGTGCTCTCAGCACCTTCTGGAAACTTCTCCAGCCCCAACTTCCCTAGACTGTACCCCTACAACACAGAGTGCAGCTGGCTGATCGTGGTGGCCGAGGGATCCTCGGTGCTGCTCACCTTCCATGCCTTTGACCTAGAGTACCACGACACCTGCAGCTTCGACTTTCTGGAGATCTACAATGGGGCCTCACCAGACAAGGGCAACCTGCTGGGGAGGTTCTGCGGCAAGGTGCCCCCGCCGCCCTTCACCTCCTCCTGGCATGTCATGTCTGTCATCTTCCACTCGGACAAGCATGTGGCCAGCCATGGCTTTTCTGCGGGCTACCAGAAAGGTCAACGGGGGGCCTTAGGGACCTGTTGCAGTAGAAAGGTCAGCTCAAGTGGGCTCCCTTGCAGATGTGTGTGGCGGCGTCCTGACTGGCCTGTCAGGGGTCCTCACCAGTCCTGAGTATCCCAACAACTACCCGAACAGCATGGAGTGCCACTGGGTGATCCGGGCCGCTGGCCCTGCCCACGTCAAGCTGGTGTTCGTGGACTTCCAGGTGGAGGGCAATGAAGAGTGCACCTATGACTACGTGGCTGTGCTTGGGGGGCCTGGCCCCACCCGTGGGCACCACTACTGTGGCAGCACCAGGCCCCCCACCCTCGTGTCTCTGGGCCACGAACTGCAGGTGGTCTTCAAGTCCGACTTCAACATCGGAGGCCGTGGCTTCAAGGCCTACTACTTCTCAGGTAGGAGGGGCTGGCGCTCCACCCTGAATCCTTTGCTCCTTCCACCTCCCCATCCCCCATCCAGGAGAATGCCAGGAGGTATACATGGCCATGCGGGGCAACTTCTCCAGCCCACAGTACCCCAGCTCCTACCCCAACAACATCCGCTGCCACTGGACCATCCGCCTGCCCCCGGGCTACCAGGTCAAGGTGTTCTTCCTGGACCTGGACCTGGAGGAGCCCAACAGCCTGACCAAGACCTGTGACTTTGACCATCTGGCGGCCTTCGATGGGGCCAGCGAGGAGGCACCCCTGCTGGGGAATTGGTGTGGACACCACCTGCCACCACCCGTGACCTCAAGCCACAACCAGCTTCTGCTTCTGCTGCACACAGACCGCAGCACCACCCGCAGGGGCTTCTCTGTGGCCTACATCGGAGGTCAGCTGGGCTGTGGGAGTGGGTCCACTGAGTAAGGCTTCCAGCTCCTCCCTCCGATTCCCAGTGGTGCCCATGAACGTGAGCTGCTCCCGCACGGACTTCCAGATCCTGATCTCCACGCAGGCGCTGGCCCCGCTGGAGCGGACCAAGGTCTACCTGGGCAGCCGGAGCTGTGCCGCCCAGGAGGTCGGCGGCAACCTCAGGATCCAGGCCCGCTTTGATACCTGCGGCACTGAGTCTCAGGTAGGGGCTGGGGGAAGGGGCAGTCACAAGGGTCAGGTGTGATGAGTACCCTGTGACCCCACAGAGAAGAAACAACACTTCAGTGATTGTCAGCGTGCTGTACATCGACTTCTCAGCCGCGGGGCGGGAGGACATCCATGAGTACGAGGTCCGCTGTGAGCCACGGCGCAAGGAGGCTTCTGTCCACCTGCTGTCTGGCTCTCACTGGCTGGGGCCCTATGCTGCCACTGCGGAGCACCTTCAGGAAGCACCACCCATGGATGAGGCGGAGGCACTGGAGGGCCCAGTGAGCATGGTGGCCCAGGATACCAGTGACATCGTCTTCCTGGGCCTTTGCATCCTGGCTGGAATCCTCATGGTTATTGCCATCGTGGTCTTGATGCTGCTTTGAATAGACAGCATAGGGACCTGGCATCTGACATGCCTGGGAGGCAGCTTAGGGACCCATAACAGGGGTGGGACGGGGACTTGCTGACTTGGTGACCATTGGCAGGTCATATCCCTCTCTGAGCCTCCATTTCCTAGGGACAGTCATTCTGCCCTGCTATCTCACAGGGCTGGCATGAGGCTCAGAGGCGGGCAGAGATGGATAAGAGCTTTGTAATCTGTAGCATGCTGTGTATGTATATGCAATTGCTGTTATTAATTTTAAAGATATTCTGCTGTAGAAAAGAACTCTCCCACGTGTGTTACTTGTCAGTTTG